GGACTTTGTATGTCTTTTCATTTTTCTGTTTTATTAACTTGTCAAAAACTAATTGAAAATTGAAAAAAATAAACCGACCGTTCCCCCAGTGAAGAGAAGCACTGCTGTAAAGCTTTTCACACTCAAATATTACCAAACTCTAAGGTCGCTTCTGAGGCCTAACTCCCCAAAATGATGCCTCGGATATTTTTCCTCGCCTTATTTCTTTTTTTTCTTTTTCTTTTTTTTTTTTTTTCCTTTTTCCTTTTATTTGAGACGGAGTTTTTGCTCTGTTGCCCAAGCTGGAGTGCAATGGCACGATCTCGGCTCACTGCAAACTCCAACTCCGCCTCCGCCTCCGCCCTCGCCTCCTGAGTAGTTGGGATTACAGACGCGCGCCACCACGCCCAGCTAATTTTTGTTTGTTTAGTAGAGACGAGGTGTCACCATGTTGGCCAGGCTGGTCTCGAGCTCTTGACCTCCGGTAATCCACCCGCCTCGCCCTCCCAAAGTGCTGGGATTACAAGCGTAAACCACCGCGCCCGACCTCCTCCCCTTATTTCATCCATTTTATAATTCACATTATTGATCGCTGATAATTGCACCTATTGTAATGATACTGATAATTGCACCTGTTGTAATAATATTGATATTGATAATTGCACCTATTGTATTACAATATTATTATTGATATCGATAATTTCACCTACTGTAATGATCAATAAAGGCAGGCAGAAAGAAAACAAAAGTAACTGAAACTACCAGGCAGCGTCCCTGCGAACAGCAAAGAGGGAAGAAACGCCTTGAGGCGTAGTAACGCCACCAATAAGGAGTCGACGCGACGGGTCCGCCCACAGGCAAGGAAGGCCGACCCCGCGAGTGCAGGCGCGAGCGCTAGCCCGTGACGTCTGAGGGGGTTGGGGGGATGCTGTGTGGGTTTCAAGAAGACGCCACGCCTCCGCCGCCGCCACGCCCCCGCCGCCTCCACCGCCGGCTGCCGCGCCCGGAGGAGGTCGGGATGTTATCACTTCCGCCGGGGCTTCTCACTGTGTCCGGGTCAGCTGCTGCCGCCGACGCCGTACCGCTGCGGCCGGGGGATTGGGCCGGGGTCTCCACCGCCGACCGAGGGGAGCGGGCTCCGCTCGGCCCTGCTTTTTGCGACCTGGCCGTCAGCCCCACGTCGCCGGCCTGGAGGGGCGAAGAGGACGAGGGGGCCAAGGCTTCCTCCGGGGTGAGTGCGGCCTGGGAGAACTCGGCACGGTGAAATTAAGTTATACATTTTTCTCTCTTCATAGGACATTGGCTCCCTGGATTATCAAGAGTTTGTAGTTGACATTGAATCCAGGCTGAGGATGGAAGGTGTGGAACTTAAAGAAGAATGGCAAGATGAAGATTTTCCGATGTGAGCAATGCTTTTAAAAGAAAACAATTTTATCTGGATTAAAAAGTATGCCTGTGTCTTCTAGACCTTTACCAGAAGATGATAGTATTGAAGCAGATATACTAGCTATAACTGGACCAGAGGACCAGCCTGGTAAGAGCTTGACACTTACTTTCATTGAAATTTACGTATCTTTTTCTTTATTTTCCAATTCCAGGCTCACTAGAAGTTAATGGAAATAAAGTGAGAAAGAAACTAATGGCTCCAGACATTAGCCTGACACTGGATCCTAGTGATGGCTCTGTATTGTCAGATGATTTGGATGAAAGTGGGGAGATTGACTTAGATGGCTTAGACACACCGTCAGAGAATAGTAATGAGTTTGAGTGGGAAGGTAAATGTTTCACTGTTTTTAATCTGATCTTTATTTGTGATTCAAAAACTTTGTATTTTGACAGATGATCTTCCAAAACCCAAGACTACTGAAGTAATTAGGAAAGGCTCAATTACTGAATACACAGCAGCAGAGGAAAAAGAAGATGGACGACGCTGGCGTATGTTCAGGATTGGAGAACAGGACCACAGGGTTGATATGAAGGCAATTGAACCCTATAAAAAAGTTATCAGCCATGGGGGTAAGAGTTACTGAGGATTTTTCAGATTGTTTGCTGGTGATACTGTCTTTGGTTTCTTTTTTAGGATATTATGGGGATGGATTAAATGCCATTGTTGTGTTTGCTGTCTGTTTCATGCCTGAAAGTAGTCAGCCTAACTATAGATACCTGATGGACAATCTTTTTAAGTAAGTATATATTAAACAAAAACATTTGGACATTTAAGGCTTAAACTTAATTTGTTTTTTACAGATATGTTATTGGCACTTTGGAGCTATTAGTAGCAGAAAACTACATGATAGTTTATTTAAATGGTGCAACAACTCGAAGAAAAATGCCCAGTCTGGGATGGCTCAGGAAATGTTATCAGCAAATTGATAGAAGGTAATACAAATACAAGTTGAAAGCTAGTCTGATTGTGTGTGTGTGTTTTTTTTTTAAACTCCAGGTTACGGAAAAATCTAAAATCCCTAATCATTGTACATCCTTCTTGGTTTATCAGAACACTTCTGGCTGTTACAAGACCATTTATTAGGTAATTTTTGAGAGCCATTGACTTTAATTTTAATGGAAGTAATTATTTTTATTTTCTTCCATAGCTCGAAATTCAGCCAAAAAATTAGATACGTGTTTAATTTGGCAGAACTAGCAGAACTTGTCCCCATGGAATACGTTGGCATACCAGAATGCATAAAACAGTATGTTTTGTTTTATTTCCTTAATTGTATTGTATATTTACTGAAATAACTCTTCCCTACAAAGGTATGAAGAAGAAAAGTTTAAAAAGAAACAAAAAAGGTATATGCACACCTTGACTGGGTTGCATCTAGGTTTCTTATTTTATATATTCTTCATTAAACAGAGTTGATCAAGAACTTAATGGAAAACAAGATGAACCGAAAAATGAACAGTAAGTTTGGCATCTAGTCCAAACAAGACTGAAGAATGTGCTGATGGAGCAGTGCTGTTTCTGCATTCATAATGCATTTATTGGCCCATATTTTTATGTAACCTGTTACAAAATAGACTTGACTTTTTCATAATGGACTTTTGTATTATACAAGGGACTGTTCACTGCTGTACTGGTTTGCAAATTTCTTGAATTTAGCTCTTTAATAGCTAACTGTATTATTATCGTTTTATATTTTATATTGCTAAATAGAGAACCACACTTTATATAAAGTAGTTTTTGCATTTGTTTATTGAATGATGCATCTTCTTCGGTGAAATATTTATATGCATAAATGGCAAAGGAAAGAAATAATATATATTTTTATGTCATTGAGCAATATTTTTTAATGTGTACCTGTCTTATGGAAGAAATATGCAGGTATATAAGACCACGATTTTCTAAAGTGCATATTAGAATTTTTGTTTTTGTAAATGGTTAAATACATTTCCTGGGTAACTTAGGAAATTAAGTTTTTCATAAGGCAACAGATGGTTAAACTGATTGTCATGAATACCCAAAGATCATGTATATAATCGAAGTGTATTAGTACCATCCCAAGGTTTTTTTCTCATTTAACATATTTGTTTCATAATTCAGCAAGTACAGATGCAAGCGCATTGCACACTTTTTCCTTTCTAAACTTAAAGACAAGTCAAAAAGCCATTCTTAGAACTAGAGGATTTAAGAGGGTAGGAATTAGGGTTTGTATATATGTATATATGGGACATTTTATCTTCTGGCCCAAAGTCAGAACTTTATAAAAATCTTGAGTTTGTTCACTAATGTGAAATAAGCTATGTGTCCAGGGTATTGCTCCCCTGAGTGTATATGAGTGCTGAGTAGTATTGCAGAGAATGTGATGAGTTATTCACTGTCACAACTTTTTCTATAGAAAACAGGGGCTGCTTTTTAAACTCTCACTATGGGCACTTTACCAAAATACTTCCATATCAATTATTTGAACTCGGTAGTTGTTTGACCTAGTTAGATGTGGTGTTTATTCAAGTTTGTATGAAATCATGTTTGACAATACTGTAAATTAGGTTAATTTTGTAAGTCTTAGCATCATCATATTGTGCTGTTTTGGATAACACGTTTGTTACAAGCATTTAAACTGTTTCATTTGGTAGTACCTTTACATTGAAATAAATTGTGTTTGTGCCTCCAAACAAAAAGTTTAATTACCGACAAAATTATTTCTAAAACAACAGATTGATCTGATATTGTGTCATATACTTGAAAGGCTCATACACAGCTGGTAAGCATAATACCTTCCAAATTTGAAGGTCATGGCTACTCTTCAACCCTTCCTGTAAGGTATTTTACAAAACAGTGGCCTAGAGTAGCAAAATTGAAGTGGATGTGAGCTAACCTTTCAAGATTTAGTCTATCCTAGATTGAACACACATGTGGCTGTGACCATTCTCATGTACTTACAAACCTTCTGTTACAAAAGGGAACTTTCCTATATTTTTTGTCCTCCTCAGTCCTAAACTTGGCATGCTAACTTAAAACCAGTTATAGGAGAGAGATGCTGGAGGATTCCCAGGATGAAACATTCCTCAGCAGCCTCCTGACTTAACTCAGATCCAGCAGCTCTTGGCAGATCCTGAACTAATGTCATTACAGTGAATTGAGCCAAAACGATTATTGCTTGCTCACATTTTAGGAACACTTGTTGTTGAAGAAGCAAACTAACAATAACAAGTTAGGCATTCCTTCTGAATTTACCATATAAGGATTATGTATAAACAATTATATTGAATTTGTCATTAGATTCTATATTTGTAGACGATTTAACGTAGTCTTTCATCTGTACATCTTTATCTTGCTCAAAATGGGCTGAGGTTTTTAATAGGTGGTTTTCTACCACATTAAGTACTTGGTTCTTCAGTTTAAAAAATATGAAGAATAACTTCAACTCTTTTTTGCATTATTTTGATTTTTGATTTTGCAGTCATTGCTCCTAACTGTAGATACATGTTGCAAAAGTGATGTTTTTCTGAATTTTTTTTAAAAGTAGAAGACTATTCTGTTAAACATTAAAATTCAGAGACAACAGTGATAACACCTGGGATATAATGAAAATGAGGTGCTGTGAATCAGTAAACTAAAGGGATACCTGCTTTAACCTGCACCTTAATGGAATCTGGTATAGAGATGTACCCACAATAAATGTTTTATAAGATTTAAGATCATAATAGTAGGTTAGAGGAAGAGCATTTATTAAGTCTGTTGTTTCTAATCTATAGCTAAGTTAACATTTCCCATATTATTCCATTTTAATTTCCCATTACTGACCAAGGTGAAAGTATATGTGATTGTACTTTTATCTTTCTGTTGGGATCATGGATCTAATTTAACTGGCTTAATTTGATGCTTCTGTCACTAGGCTCTAAGTGCCCCTTTTTTAGTCAGAAGTTTTTCATGTGAAATAATTTGATTCTGTGTTCTGCTTGATCATACTCCTAAGCAAGCACCAAGGGAAGACGTTCTATTCACCCCACAATTTAAGCTTAACAATCTTTAACTCAGAGGGAGATATGAAGAAATATGATTCTAAGTAGGGTCTAGCAGAGGCATTGGAAAGTGATAAAAGTAGGAAGTAAGAGAAAGCAAACCTTTATAAAGAGATAAAGACATAGTTGTTACCTAAGATGCCACTGTATGTGTGCCCTCTCTTTTTTTTTTTTTTTTTTTGGAGACAGAGACTCACTCTGTCACCCATTCTGGAGTGCAGTGGCGCAATCCTGGCTCACTGCAACCTCTGCCTCCCGGGTTCAAGCATTTCTCCTGCCTCAGCCTCCTGAGTAGCTGGGATTACAGGCACACGCCACAATGCCCGGCTAATTTTTGTATTTTTAGTAGAGACGGGGTTTCGCCATGCTAGGCTGGTCTCGAACTCCTGACCTCATGATCTGCCTGTCTCAGCCTCCCAAATGCTTGGATTACAGGCTTGAGCCACCACGCCCGGCCATGTGTGTCCTTTTAAGGGAAGTACCATATGTGACTGCTGATGGTAACATTTCTTGTATGCAGCAGGAAAACCTGCAGGCTATACGCAAGGTATGTGAATAAAGACTGTGGATTGAAGGGGGAAAAGTTGATAATACATACCCATGATAAGAATTCATATTTTCTCTTTCTTTGTCTCTTCATACAGAAGCAAGTTCGAGCAGAGAAGGTTAGCAGTTACAGCACTTAAAAGTTTAGGATTGAGGGTTTTTGGTTGGTTTTTTTGTTTTTTCATATTTCACTGTTGCTGAACATTGATTTAGTCTTCCAAAATGGACATCACTAGTAAGTGCACTGAATACTGAAATATGCTGATTGGCAAGCATATATCTGTAGCTAGAATTTTTTTAACCGTAATTCCAGAATTTAAAAAGGTAAGAGATCTGCTTTTTGATAGAGGCCTTTTAAAAAGACTATATAACATTTCTATTTGGCTGTTTATGTGAATGCTCAGGGAATTTGGACATGTGTTTTATACAGAAGTGGCTTTTTATATTTCTTCAAGTGATAAATTAGCATTAGGACATATCAGATAGAACAGGCCAGTTTCCTGATGAGATTGGTAGAGATGTTACGGTAGGTTCATCCTTCCTTTTTCCATGTTATATGTGGAGAAGTGTTAAACTTGCTCAAGCAAATGGGAGTAGGAGATAGGCTGAAAATAGAGATTGCTACACCATTCTATTTTGTTTTCATGCCTGTTTTTTCTCCAATCCTATATGGACATTTGAGAAATGGACCACAAATCTGAGAGGGATAGAGTAAAAAGAGGCATTAATGTATGTACTCACAAGTTAGACCTATTTTGCTGTTAAAATAGGTCTGGTCTTGTTATAGGTCATAGGAATTGTGTAGTTTGAGTTGCTGCGAGAAAGAGTCAAGAACTTAGACTTGAATGGGAAGGCCAACTGGTGAGGGAAGTGGGGTATTATCTACTCAAATGTTCTAAGCTAATACAAAAGAATTACCTGGCAAGCATCCCCCTCTGCCCTTCTTGAAATTCTGAATGAACTTAGAATCAGATCAATGGTGAGACCCAGTTATGTAACTTTCCTTTGAAGTTCTAAAGGATAATTGAAAATAAAGTAGTCTGGCATGTTTAACAGTAAGGAGTGACACTAAAATTTGAATATAACAGTATGTTGCAACTATTTATAATAGACCTATTTATGTTTTGAGAACTAAGTAAAATGCTATGAAAAATTCACATAAAGCACGTAAGCACCAAATGAAAATCATTTCGTGCTTTCAAATTAATGATACTAGGCTTGTAGGATGTCTTAGAATCATGTTTAACAAGAAGTTAAAATATTTGCATTTTGAAATTTTTATGCAGTTTGGCTAAGGAGGAACTTGGAAAATAACATTCATCAGCTTCTACACTGCACTTTTTGTATGTGGACTTTGTAAAGTTTAATGTCCGTTTAACAGTTGCTTGTTTATTTGTGTAAACCTAGCTAGTAAATATTGATGATGTTCAGGGCCACTGACTTGCACAGCCCTTGGAGCACTATTCACACAGAACACAATTCAGAGTTTGTTAAGACATTAACACACTTTGATATCTATTCCAAAAATACTTTTGTTACCACAGGTTCATTGCTGTCATTTAGACAAAATTAATGTACTGTGATATTTTCCTACTCTTAAGATGATGTTGCCCAGCCGAGTACTGTCAGAAATTCAGTTCTGATGTCTGTGTGTGCAAGATATTAATGTGGTCCCTGTAAGAAATACCAGAGTTGGTCATGATTTACTAAGGAGATGTAATATTTTCTTTGACCTGTTAGGAATATAACTTGTGTCTTGATTTGTTGCACATCATATTTTTTGCAACATTAATGAATTTAAATAAATTAATTGGAACGTTCGTCTTTGTCTTTTTATCACATTTTTCTTTCA